CTTCTACTTTCATTCTCCAACATAGCTTATCTGCCTATTTTTATTGCTTGTTGTCTGTCTCCCTCCAGGACAAGGATTTTGTCCTTCTCTTCAGAGGTATTCCCAGCACCTACAACAGTGCCTGGCACATAGTAGCTGCACGATACATATTAGCTACTATAGTAAAGTCTACCTGACTACCCTATTTAATAGAATATTCCCCATGCTCAATCTGAATTCCTGATTCCCTTTAACCAACTTTTTTTCCTTTTTTTTTTTTTTTGCAATAGTGCTTATTACCTTTAAGACACTCTGTAACATACTATATTTATTATTTATTGTTAGTCTTTCTCTCCACACCTAGATTGTAAGTCTTATGAAAGCAAGGGCTTTTGTAGGCTTTTTTTTTTTTTTTTTTTTTTTTTTGAGACAGAGCCTCACTCTTCACCCAGGCTGGAGTACAAGGGCACAATCTGGGCTTACTGCAACCTCCGCCTCCAGGGTTCAAGCGATTCTTCTGCCTCAGCCTCCCAGGTAGCTGGGACTACAGGCGTGCGCCACCGTGCCCGGCTAATTTTTGTATTTTTAGTAGTGACGGGGTTTCACCATATTGGCCAGGCTAGTCTCGAACTCCTGACCTCGTGATCCGTCCGCCTCGGCCTCCCAAAGTACTGGGATTACAGGAGTGATCCACCGCGCCCGGCTGTAGGGTTTCTTATTCAGGTATTACCAACACCTAGGGAGTTGCCTGGCATACAGTAGGTAATTAATGGAGTATTTGATGAGCGCATGATGCATGGTGTAGTGCCGATGGAAGTGGGGTCAGAAGGCCTCCTGCCGCTGCGGCAGAATTCCCGTGTGGCCTTCTCCCACCAGGGCCTCAGTTTCCCCTCGCAGTTCCGATTCTCTGGCCGGCGCTGGGGTGGAGCCGGCGGGGCCGTCGTGCCGCCCGTGGCCGCTGGGGACGCTGGTGCCCTCCCGCCCCGCCCACTTCCCCGCCGGTCCGCCCCTGGCTAGAGAAGCCGCAGCCCGCAGTGTCCGACCCAGTCGTCCCGCGCCGGAGCCGGCCCCGTAGCGTGCCATGGCCTGCTACATCTACCAGCTGCCCTCCTGGGTGCTGGACGACCTGTGCCGCAACATGGACGCGCTCAGCGAGTGGGACTGGATGGAGTTCGGTGAGTGCGGCCCGGGGAGGGGAGGGGACCAGACTCTAAGCAGAGTTCTCTCCGTCCCTTCCAGCCTCCTACGTGATCACAGACCTGACCCAGCTGCGGAAGATCAAGTCCATGGAGCGGGTGCAGGGTGTGAGCATCACGCGGGAGCTGCTGTGGTGGTGGGGCATGCGGCAGGCCACCGTCCAGCAACTTGTGGACCTCCTGTGCCGCCTGGAGCTCTACCGGGCTGCCCAGATCATCCTGAACTGTGAGTAACTCAGGGCCCTCCTTGAGTGGGGCTAGTAATAACTTTCTTTCCACCTTGTTTTCAGGGAAACCGGCTCCTGAAATCAGGTGTCCCATTCCAGCCTTCCCTGACTCTGTGAAGCCAGAAAAGCCTTTGGCAGCTTCTGTAAGAAAGGCTGAGGATGAACAGGAAGAGGGGCAGCCTGTGAGGATGGCCACCTTTCCAGGCCCAGGTATTTTAAATTTAACTTTTTTACTTAAAGCACTGCATCCTGACCCATAGTCCCTCCTTTCCAGGGTCCTCTCCAGCCAGAGCCCACCAGCCGGCCTTTCTCCAGCCTCCTGAAGAAGATGCCCCTCATTCCTTGAGAAGCGACCTCCCCACTTCGTCTGATTCAAAGGTAAATCCACCCCTCGGCTGCAGCCCCCAAGCGTAATCTCCATCTCTTCTCTCTGGGTCTCCAGGACTTCAGCACCTCCATTCCTAAGCAGGAAAAACTTTTGAGCTTGGCTGGAGACAGCCTTTTCTGGAGTGAGGCAGACGTGGTCCAGGCAACCGATGACTTCAATCAAAACCGCAAAATCAGCCAGGGGACCTTTGCTGACGTCTACAGAGGGCACAGGCACGGGAAGCCATTCGTCTTCAAGAAGCTCAGAGAGGTGAGCACTTCTTGGTTTCTAGTGGGGGTGGAGGATCTTCATGTTCTGATGTCTTTCTCTACAGACAGCCTGTTCAAGTCCAGGATCAATCGAAAGATTCTTCCAGGCAGAGTTGCAGATTTGTCTTAGGTAAGCCTCCCCTTTGTTTAGTAATAATGATACTCCTCACACCTGCACTGACGCCCGATTCCAGATGCTGCCACCCCAATGTCTTACCTGTGCTGGGCTTCTGTGCTGCAAGACAGTTTCACAGCTTCATCTACCCCTACATGGCAAATGGTTCCCTACAGGACAGACTGCAGGGTCAGGTAAGGGACTGGGTCATGGTCAGAGAATGGGAACTATTTGTCCTCCTGCTTTTCTTTCTCTTAGGGTGGCTCGGACCCCCTCCCCTGGCCCCAGCGTGTCAGCATCTGCTCAGGGCTGCTCTGTGCCGTCGAGTACCTGCATGGTCTGGAGATCATCCACAGCAACGTCAAGAGGTGAGAGAGGTGGGCTGGACCCTGCTGGGGCCTGAGAAGGTTCCCTCTCCTTTCATTTCCACAGCTCTAATGTCTTGCTGGACCAAAATCTCACCCCCAAACTTGCTCACCCAATGGCTCATCTGTGTCCTGTCAACAAAAGGTCAAAATACACCATGATGAAGACTCACCTGCTCCGGACGTCAGCCGCGTATCTGCCAGAGGATTTCATCCGGGTGGGGCAGCTGACAAAGCGAGTGGACATCTTCAGCTGTGGAATAGTAAGAGTGTCCTGCTCTGCGTAGAGTGGGGCAACCATGCTAACTCACGTTCTGTTCTCTCCAGGTGTTGGCCGAGGTCCTCACGGGCATCCCTGCAATGGATAACAACCGAAGCCCGGTTTACCTGGTAAGGGAACTTGTCACATCTGGCTGGGAGGTACGCAAGGGCGTTTCTACCCTTCTTCCCACAGAAGGACTTACTCCTCAGTGATATTCCAAGCAGCACCGCCTCGCTCTGCTCCAGGAAGACGGGCGTGGAGAACGTGATGGCAAAGGAGATCTGCCAGAAGTACCTGGAGAAGGGCGCAGGGAGGCTTCCGGAGGACTGCGCCGAGGCCCTGGCCACGGCTGCCTGCCTGTGCCTGCGGAGGCGTAACACCAGCCTGCAGGAGGTGAGCCTCGCCCGCAGCGGCCTCGCTGCCTGTGATGAGCTCCCTTCTCTCTCTTCTCCCAAAGGTGTGTGGCTCTGTGGCTGCTGTGGAAGAGCGGCTCCGAGGTCGGGAGACGTTGCTCCCTTGGAGTGGGCTTTCTGAGGGTACAGGCTCTTCTTCCAACACCCCAGAGGAAACAGACGACGTTGACAATTCCAGCCTTGATGCCTCCTCCTCCATGAGTGTGGCACCCTGGGCAGGGGCTGCCACCCCACTTCTCCCCACAGAGAATGGGGAAGGAAGGCTGCGGGTCATCGTGGGAAGGGAGGCTGACTCCTCCTCTGAGGCCTGTGTTGGCCTGGAGCCTCCCCAGGATGGTAAGCCGGAAGTCAGAGTGCATTTGGATGCTGTCGCTCTTGTTTGCTTTCTGTTGAACATCAGTTACAGAAACTTCGTGGCAAATTGAGATCAATGAGGCCAAAAGGAAACTGATGGAGAATATTCTGCTCTACAAAGAGGAAAAAGTGGACAGCATTGAGCTCTTTGGCCCCTGATGACCGGAACACAGCTGAGGACCCTTGTCCTCAGTTGGAAAGATGAGCATCAGATCAAGAAAAAGGTCTGAGGCAGAATCCAAGATCTGCCAGGAAACACACAACAAAACATCTGCTGTCCTGGGTGGGAGGGAAACTTCATTTCACTGGAATGAGTTGGGAGAGAAAGGCCCTCAGCTTTTAGAGACACAAAAATCCATGAAGTCTCTTCCTTTCTGGGCTTTGTTAGTCAGAGCAGGGGATCAGAGGAGACTGAAGCAGAAACCCTGCACACGGGCCCAGGATGTGGCTGATTTTGTGGTTCCGGGGAGTATGTGATGATAATCACCCCCAGCAGATTCCATTACCTCAGCAGCTCTTGTTCCCCCGCCACTGGCAGTTCTGCAATGCCATAGCATTTTCCAGAGCTAAGATCTCTGGGTTGTATTTGCTGACAGCCTGCAAGCTTGCATGCTCTGAAAGATTTTTTTTAGTTTTTAATTTTTTTGTAGAGATGGGGTCTCGCTTTGTTGGCGCAATCCTCCCACCTCAGACTCCCAAAGTGCTGGAATTACAGTTGGGAGCCACTGTGCCTGGCCTGGAAGACTTTCAACTTGTGTCTCAGTGCAGTTCTTGACTCACCTCTCTGGGCCTCAGGTTCTACAAATGCCAGACACCTAGCGAAGAGCTCTGCAGGCTTTCCACTGCCTGTATTGGAAATCTTGCAATTCACATAATTATTCAGTCACTGCCTGGTACCTTTATCTTCCCATCCCACTAATGTTAGTGTTTTTTAATGGAGCTTTTATTCTGAGAATATGTGTTTGTCTGTTTGTTTGTTTTTTGAGACAGAGTCTCACTTTGTCACCCAGGCTGGAGTGCAGTGGCACGATCTCAGCTCACTGCAAGCTCTGCCTCTCAGGTTCAAGTGATTCTCCTGCCTCAGCCTCCTGAGTAGATGGGACTGTAGGCACCTGCCACTATGCCTGGCTAATTTTTGTGTTTTTAGTAGAGACAGGGTTTCACCATATTGGCCAGGCTGGTCTCGAACTACTGACCTCGTGATCTGCCCGCCTTGGCCTATCAAAGTGTTGGGATTACAGGCTTGAGCCACCGCACCCGGCCGAGAATATGTGTTGTTATTTATGACTGGATTATGAAGAATCAGGAGAATGCATTTCATGTCTGATTCTGCTGCTAATTAAGTCAATCATTTAATTTTTGGGACCTCAGTTTCTTTGTAAGTAAAATAACACCTGCTTGTTCTTCATCCCTGGGCTGTTGGGAGGAACAGATGAGACAGTGGCTATAGAAGCACTTGGAAAATGCACTTGTCCTGTTTTGTAAAATAAAAAGGTATTAAATGTGTATTTCTGCCATGTACCTAATGATTATTCAGTGCGTATATATCTGAAAAGTCATGTTGCAAATCTTTCTGTGAAACAGATGCTATTTTAAATTCACTGGGAGAAATATCCTATTTAAAGTAATCTATAGTAATTTCTTTTTATATAATAAAAATATATTTGTAAAGTCGACAGACAACTTGTAATTAGTTTTGTGTCTGGAA